ATGAGCCACCATGCCTGACTTTTTTTTTTTTTTTTTTTTTTTTTTTTTGTGGAGATGAAGCCTTGCCATGTTGCCCAGGCTGGTCTTGAACTCCTGGCCTCAAGTGATCTTCCTGCCTCAGCCTCCTAAAGTGCTGAGATTACAGGTGTGAGCCACCGTACCTGGCCTTGTAGTCTGGGGTTGGATACCCAATCTCCTCATAGCTGCCTTCCAACCTTTGGTCTGGAATCTCTCCTCTGGCTTTCTGACTTTGGCCACAAGTGCCCCTCAATCCTCTTGAACTTCTGGCCTTCTGGGCTCCCAAGCATCTGGCTACACCTGAAGCTCCAGGTTTAGGACATCGTGTCTATCAGCCGTGGCTCTCCAGGACCCCTCTGGTGGAGCCGCGTGCCCCTGCCCCCAGCCAACCCACCAGGTTTGGAGGATTGGATAAGGGCTGGCCAGACCCAGTGGATCTGTCTGCAGGTTTCCACATGACAGAGGAGCCACGAAGTTCTCTTTTTAGAGAACCCACGGTGGCTGTGTACAGAGAGGTACTTCTCAGAAGCTGATGATTCCTGTGACCCCTTGCATTGTCAACTGCCTCGAAATTTCACCCTTTCCACCTCCTTCCTCTTTTTTTTTTTTTTTTTGTTTTTGTTTGAGACAGAGTCTTGTTCTGTCACCCAGGCTGGAGTGCAAGTGGCACGATCTCGGCTCACTACAACCTCCGCCTACTAGGTTCAAGCGATTCTTCTGTCTCAGCCTCCTGAGTAGCTGGGACTACAGGTGTGCGCCACCACGCCTGGCTAATTTTTGTATTTCTAGTAGAGACGGGGTTTCACTATGTTGGCCAGGCTGATCTTGAACTCCTGATCTCGTGATCCGCCCGCCTTGGCCTCCCAAAGTGCCAGGATTACAGGCCTGAGCCACGGTGCCCAACCAACCACCTCCTTCCTCTTTTAGTCTCTTTCACCCATGGGAAGTGACTGAAGGAGGAAGTTCAAGGGCGAGAGTGAGTACCAGCAGAAGGCTGGGAGTCTGTAGTTTGTTCCTGCTGCCAGGCTCCACTGAGGGGAACGGGGACCTGTCTGAAGAGAAGATGCCCCTGCTGACACTCTACCTGCTCCTCTTCTGGCTCTCAGGTGAGCGGGCCTGGGTCTGTCTTCTTGGGGAACAAAGGCATTCATCCAGGGTGGTTTATTCCAGAACCACTAGAAATCATTAGGACCACCAGGACAGCCTCTCCACAGCCATCTGATGTGGCTGCCTCAGCTCGACCTCATGAGGGTCATCAGTGCTAAGAGTCAAGGTAAGACCCTGTGGAAAGGGGTCTCCTGGTATGAGGTGACAGCACATGAATTTGTGTTTTCCAGGCTACTCCATTGTCACTCAAATCACCGGTCCAACAACAGTGAATGGCTTGGAGCGGGGCTCCTTGACCGTGCAGTGTGTTTACAGATCAGGCTGGGAGACCTACTTGAAGTGGTGGTGTCGAGGAGCTATTTGGCGTGACTGCAAGATCCTTGTTAAAACCAGTGGGTCAGAGCAGGAGGTGAAGAGGGACCGGGTGTCCATCAAGGACAATCAGAAAAACCGCACGTTCACTGTGACCATGGAGGATCTCATGAAAACTGATGCTGACACTTACTGGTGTGGAATTGAGAAAACTGGAAATGACCTTGGGGTCACAGTTCAAGTGACCATTGACCCAGGTAAGAGGGAGTGTATATATGTGTGTGTCTCTAGGGGCATCTGTGATCTGGTTTATACACCAAGCATCAACTACAGCGTCGACTCCTGCCCCCACCACGCCTACCTCCACTACGTTTACAGCACCAGTCACCCAAGAAGAAACTAGCAGCTCCCCAACTCTGACCGGCCACCACTTGGACAACAGGTAAGCCAGCTCTGGTTCCACTGTGGCCTACTCTATGTGTACTCATTGTAAACCCATCTTTGAGGATCCCCAGGAGTGAGGGTTCCCAGGCTGCAAACTACAGACCTGCAGCTCATCAGGTGTGTGGCCCTCCCCTGCTGCTGGGTGGGTGGCTGAGAGGCAGGTGGTGAGCCTGGGATGCAGGGGACGCTTGCCATTGTTTCTAGGCACAAGCTCCTGAAGCTCAGTGTCCTCCTGCCCCTCATCTTCACCATATTGCTGCTGCTTTTGGTGGCCGCCTCACTCTTGGCTTGGAGGATGATGAAGTACCAGCAGAAAGGTGAGAGGACCTGGGTGAGGCTGGGCTGAGACTTTCTAATTCTGAATTGTTGTTTGTCTTTTAGCAGCCGGGATGTCCCCAGAGCAGGTAAGATAGCCCCCAAGGTCGGACCAGAGAGATGTGACTCCCCAGCCTGTGTTCCCTGTCCCAGGTACTGCAGCCCCTGGAGGGCGACCTCTGCTATGCAGACCTGACCCTGCAGCTGGCCGGAACCTCCCCGCAAAAGGCTACCACGAAGCTTTCCTCTGCCCAGGTTGACCAGGTGGAAGTGGAATATGTCACCATGGTGCGTCCTCCATGGGGGCTGCTGTGAGGCTGCCTCTCTGACCTGGAGCCCGCCTTTGCTGCAGGCTTCCTTGCCGAAGGAGGACATTTCCTATGCATCTCTGACCTTGGGTGCTGAGGATCAGGAACCGACCTACTGCAACATGGGCCACCTCAGTAGCCACCTCCCCGGCAGGGGCCCTGAGGAGCCCACGGAATACAGCACCATCAGCAGGCCTTAGCCTGCACTCCAGGCTCCTTCTTGGACCCCAGGCTGTGAGCACACTCCTGCCTCATCGACCGTCTGCCCCCTGCTCCCCTCATCAGGACCAACCCGGGGACTGGTGCCTCTGCCTGATCAGCCAGCATTGCCCCTAGCTCTGGGTTGGGCTTGGGGCCAAGTCTCAGGGGGCTTCTAGGAGTTGGGGTTTTCTAAACGTCCCCTCCTCTCCTACATAGTTGAGGAGGGGGCTAGGGATATGCTCTGGGGCTTTCATGGGAATGATGAAGATGATAATGAGAAAAATGTTATCATTATTATCATGAAGTACCATTATCGTAATACAATGAACCTTTATTTATTGCCTACCACATGTTATGGGCTGAATAATGGCCCCCAAAGATATCTGTGTCCTAATCCTCAGAACCTGTGACTGTTACCTTCTGTGGCAGAAAGGGACAGTGCAGATGTATGTAAGTTAAGGACTTTGAGATAGAGAGGTTATTCTTGCTGATTCAGGTGGGCCCAAAATATCACCACAAGGGTCCTCATAAGAAAGAGGCCAGAAGGTCAAAGAGGTAGAGACAAAGTGATGATGGAAGTGGACGTGGGTGTGACGTGAGCAGGGGCCATGAATGCCGCAGCCTTCAGATGCCAGAAAGGGAAAGGAATGGATTCCCCTGCCTGGAGCCTCCAAAAGAAACCAGCCCTGCCCACGCCTTGACTTGAGCCCATTGAAACTGATCTTGAGCTCCTGGCCTCCAGAATTGCAGGAGAATAAATTTGTGTTGTTTTTAATGAGCCACGAAATTGGTGCTAATTTGTTACAGCAG